CCTCCCAAAGTGCTGGGATTACATGGGATTACAGGCGTGAGCCACCGCGCCCGGCCGCTTAATTTTTTTTTTTTTAACCACAAACGTCTGTCGGTGAAGTGTGCTTTAATTCAGCAAAAATACAGCATTCAATACATATACATAACACAATATGTATACGGGGCTGCTTTTAAACAACGCCAAACCTTTAAGTCAAAGCCTTGTTCCAGTTGCTTGTATATTCCTTCTGAGCTTGTCATCCACACACTTTTTTAACCTAGGTCAAGTTACTGCTACGGGTGTTTTTGATTGCAGAAGTTTGGCAGTTAGCAGTAAAGAACTACCTTTTTATACAAATTATCTTCCCCTGAACCTGTCCAATTTAGCACACGGCAAGACAGAATATCTCATCCATTCGCCTAGAAACACGGGTCCAGGCTGTACCAGGCTCAGGGGACTTGCAACGCTTTCGAATCACTTAATGGGTGTGATCAAGATTTCCCTAGCCCCGTCTCAGCCATTTGCTAAAGAAGAGGCCTGACTTGTGTTGAGACGAAAGCTCTTACAGCTTGATGGAACCCAAACTGGGACTTCTGGGGGGATTAACTTTCAGTCACATACGTTCAGGACTGTGCGTATGCGTGTCGGGAGACGCGTGAACCAAAGAAGCCACAGAGCCCGAAAAAGACCTGCAACAGGAGGTAGAGACCGAGGAATCGGCCCCAAGCTGCAGACTCCGGAGATGGCCAGACCCACAGACACGACTTAATCCCACTCCCAGAACGGGGAGGAGGGTGGCAGTGGACAGAAACAGCGTTCGAGAACCCGGCACCTTTCCACGCTCGCTTCTTCCCGGACCCACAACACAGAAACCCCCCAACTCGGAACGGCGGCGGGGCGCGCCAGGCCCCCCTCGGTCCGCGCACCCCCTTTCGTCACGTCCGGGGGCGGGCCGGGGCGCCGGGGGCGGTCCCGGGTGGAGCCGGGGGGCCGGGCGGGGCGGGGCGGGGGTGGGGTTGCGGGGGTGCTTTGGGTGACAACGGTCAATAATGAAGGTGGCTGCGGCGCGGCGGCAGGCTCAGCTGCGCCGGGCGGGGGCGGCGCCGGGGCCGCGCCTGTAGGACTCGGGGCCGACGCCGCGGGATGGGGACGCGGCGCGGGGAGTGAGGCAGTGGCGGCGGCGGCGGTAAGCGGAACTTCGGCCCGAGGGGCTCGCCCGCTCCCGCCTCTGTCTTGTCGGCCTCCACCTGCAGCCCCGCGGCCCCCGCGCCCCGCGGGACCCGGACGGCGACGACGGGGGAATGTGGCGCTGGATCCGGCAGCAGCTGGTAGGTGCCCCCGCCCCTCCACCTCCATTCGTTATTTCTTTTTCTCTTGCTTGATTGGTCTTAGGGTTTTGACCCACCACATCAGAGTGACACAAGAACCATCTACGTAGCCAACAGGTTTCCTCAGAATGGCCTTTACACACCTCAGAAATTTATAGATAACAGGATCATTTCATCTAAGGTAAGAATTAAAATTTTTATTGTTAGGCCAGGAAATATTAATTTATTGATCTCTTTCTTTTTAGTACACTGTGTGGAATTTTGTTCCAAAAAATTTATTTGAACAGTTCAGAAGAGTGGCAAACTTTTATTTTCTTATTATATTTTTGGTTCAGGTAAGCTTTATTACTCAATCTTAAGTTTGTAAATAATATTCTGTATTCTTTTTTATAAATCTAGCTTATGATTGATACACCTACCAGTCCAGTTACCAGTGGACTTCCATTATTCTTTGTGATAACAGTAACTGCCATAAAGCAGGTATGAAATACTTTCTTTTTTTAATTTTCCTCAAAATTATTTTTTACCCTTTGGATATTTACAGGGATATGAAGATTGGTTACGGCATAACTCAGATAATGAAGTAAATGGAGCTCCTGTTTATGTTGTTCGAAGTGGTGGCCTTGTAAAAACTAGATCAAAAAACATTCGGGTATGCATCTGGTAAATAATGGAAATCAACTTATAAATTCACTCTTCCCCAAAATTCTTTATAGGTGGGTGATATTGTTCGAATAGCCAAAGATGAAATTTTTCCTGCAGACTTGGTGCTTCTGTCCTCAGATCGACTGGATGGTTCCTGTCACGTTACAACTGCTAGTTTGGACGGAGAAACTAACCTGAAGGTTTGCTTGCATATGTTTGAGTATTGCTCTTGGAAAACTCTACAGTTTAATTCATTTTTTTCAGACACATGTGGCAGTTCCAGAAACAGCATTATTACAAACAGTTGCCAATTTGGACACTCTAGTAGCTGTAATAGAATGCCAGCAACCAGAAGCAGACTTATACAGGTATGGTGTGATATTCAGTATACTTATTTTAATATATGTTTTTGTAATGTGAATTTTTTGATAGATTCATGGGACGAATGATCATAACCCAACAAATGGAAGAAATTGTAAGGTAAGAATTAATTTGTGTTATCTAATTACCTTAGTGCTTTATGGTTATTTTCTTTTTTTCCTAGACCTCTGGGGCCGGAGAGTCTCCTGCTTCGTGGAGCCAGATTAAAAAACACAAAAGAAATTTTTGGTTTGTACATATTTAAACATTTTAAATTATTGATTTTAAGAGACAATTTTGTTTTATTTTACAGGTGTTGCGGTATACACTGGAATGGAAACTAAGATGGCATTAAATTACAAGAGCAAATCACAGAAACGATCTGCAGTAGAAAAGTAAGAAAACTGTTTTCATTTATTTATATGTAGTATGTTTTATATTCTCTTTTTCTTCCTTAAGGTCAATGAATACATTTTTGATAATTTATCTAGTAATTCTTATATCTGAAGCTGTCATCAGCACTATCTTGAAGTATACATGGCAAGCTGAAGAAAAATGGGATGAACCTTGGTATAACCAAAAAACAGAACATCAAAGAAATAGCAGTAAGGTATTTTATGGTGTTATTGACTGTGTCATAAATTCTTTTCAAACAATTATTTCCTTTTTTCTAGATTCTGAGATTTATTTCAGACTTCCTTGCTTTTTTGGTTCTCTACAATTTCATCATTCCAATTTCATTATATGTGACAGTCGAAATGCAGAAATTTCTTGGATCATTTTTTATTGGCTGGGATCTTGATCTGTATCATGAAGAATCAGATCAGAAAGCTCAAGTCAATACTTCCGATCTGAATGAAGAGCTTGGACAGGTGAAAATGATCCTAATATTTTGTTTCTCTAAGGTTTATTTTCTTTTGTTTTCTATCTCTATAGGTAGAGTACGTGTTTACAGATAAAACTGGTACACTGACAGAAAATGAGATGCAGTTTCGGGAATGTTCAATTAATGGCATGAAATACCAAGAAATTAATGGTAGACTTGTACCCGAAGGACCAACACCAGACTCTTCAGAAGGAAACTTATCTTATCTTAGTAGTTTATCCCATCTTAACAACTTATCCCATCTTACAACCAGTTCCTCTTTCAGAACCAGTCCTGAAAATGAAACTGAACTAGTAAGTAATTTTTAAATTAATAAATAAGGGTTTTTTATCATGAATATTAATTACATTTTTACAGATTAAAGAACATGATCTCTTCTTTAAAGCAGTCAGTCTCTGTCACACTGTACAGATTAGCAATGTTCAAACTGACTGCACTGGTGATGGTCCCTGGCAATCCAACCTGGCACCATCGCAGTTGGAGTACTATGCATCTTCACCAGATGAAAAGGCTCTAGTAGAAGCTGCTGCAAGGTAATTTAGTCTGATTTCCAAATCTTCGGAAAAAGTCTCACTTTTTTATCCTTTTGATGTCTAGGATTGGTATTGTGTTTATTGGCAATTCTGAAGAAACTATGGAGGTTAAAACTCTTGGAAAACTGGAACGGTAATTTTTTTTCATATATTGGAATGTTTTCTAGTTTTTGTCTTTCTTACTTTCTTTTGTTTAGGTACAAACTGCTTCATATTCTGGAATTTGATTCAGATCGTAGGAGAATGAGTGTAATTGTTCAGGCACCTTCAGGTAACCAATCTAAACTTTCATGAATTTTTATTAGAGTCTGATAACTCATTTTTTTTGTCTCTAGGTGAGAAGTTATTATTTGCTAAAGGAGCTGAGTCATCAATTCTCCCTAAATGTATAGGTGGAGAAATAGAAAAAACCAGAATTCATGTAGATGAATTTGCTTTGGTGAGTGCAAATTTCTATGATTTAAAAAACTCTTTTGTCTTTAATTTTTATTTGTTTGTTTTAGAAAGGGCTAAGAACTCTGTGTATAGCATATAGAAAATTTACATCAAAAGAGTATGAGGAAATAGATAAACGCATATTTGAAGCCAGGACTGCCTTGCAGCAGCGGGAAGAGAAATTGGCAGCTGTTTTCCAGTTCATAGAGAAAGACCTGATATTACTTGGAGCCACAGCAGTAGAAGACAGGTAAGTATCAGATAATTAAAAAATATTACTTTCTCTACTACTAATTTGTTTCTGTTCTTTTCAGACTACAAGATAAAGTTCGAGAAACTATTGAAGCATTGAGAATGGCTGGTATCAAAGTATGGGTACTTACTGGGGATAAACATGAAACAGCTGTTAGTGTGAGTTTATCATGTGGCCATTTTCATAGAACCATGAACATCCTTGAACTTATAAACCAGAAATCAGACAGCGAGTGTGCTGAACAATTGAGGCAGCTTGCCAGAAGGTAAGAATATAGGAACCTGTATCATACCTTTCCTTACAGAGAATATAATTATTTTCTCTTTTAGAATTACAGAGGATCATGTGATTCAGCATGGGCTGGTAGTGGATGGGACCAGCCTATCTCTTGCACTCAGGGAGCATGAAAAACTATTTATGGAAGTTTGCAGAAATTGTTCAGCTGTATTATGCTGTCGTATGGCTCCACTGCAGAAAGCAAAAGTATGTATATATGTTATAAAAAAGTCCCATAAGTCATAAATAACCAATTCATTATGTCTTTCAGGTAATAAGACTAATAAAAATATCACCTGAGAAACCTATAACATTGGCTGTTGGTGATGGTGCTAATGACGTAAGCATGATACAAGAAGCCCATGTTGGCATAGGTGATTGATTCTTCCTGAAAAGTTTTTCCTGAAGTGAACATGTCTTTTGTCCCTTTTATTATAGGAATCATGGGTAAAGAAGGAAGACAGGCTGCAAGAAACAGTGACTATGCAATAGCCAGATTTAAGTTCCTCTCCAAATTGCTTTTTGTTCATGGTCATTTTTATTATATTAGAATAGCTACCCTTGTACAGTATTTTTTTTATAAGGTGAGTTTCATGTATTTAGAATCAATTATTGATTAATTATTTTCCATTTAATCTTGTTTTTCAGAATGTGTGCTTTATCACACCCCAGTTTTTATATCAGTTCTACTGTTTGTTTTCTCAGCAAGTAAGTAAATAGAAACTTGTGTTTTGTGTTTTAACTCAACATTCCTACCAATTTCTCTTTCTAGACATTGTATGACAGCGTGTACCTGACTTTATACAATATTTGTTTTACTTCCCTACCTATTCTGATATATAGTCTTTTGGAACAGCATGTAGACCCTCATGTGTTACAAAATAAGCCCACCCTTTATCGGTAAGTATTTTCTGGTATTAAATGGCCTTATCTAATATGTTTCTTTTTCTCTTCTTTTTAACAGAGACATTAGTAAAAACCGCCTCTTAAGTATTAAAACATTTCTTTATTGGACCATCCTGGGCTTCAGTCATGCCTTTATTTTCTTTTTTGGATCCTATTTACTAATAGGGAAAGATACATCTCTGCTTGGAAATGGCCAGGTAAAGTATATAGTTTTTTTAAAGAATGCTTGACGTAATGTAATAGTGTATTCTTTCTGTTTAGATGTTTGGAAACTGGACATTTGGCACTTTGGTCTTCACAGTCATGGTTATTACAGTCACAGTAAAGGTATGGTACTGAAATTAGAAATGTGGACACATATATTTCTAAGGATATAAAAACTTTTTTTTAGATGGCTCTGGAAACTCATTTTTGGACTTGGATCAACCATCTCGTTACCTGGGGATCTATTATATTTTATTTTGTATTTTCCTTGTTTTATGGAGGGATTCTCTGGTGAGTGAATATATTGTATTTTAATTGGATTGACTTTTATTAAGCACATTTTCTTTCTTTGCAGGCCATTTTTGGGCTCCCAGAATATGTATTTTGTGTTTATTCAGCTCCTGTCAAGTGGTTCTGCTTGGTTTGCCATAATCCTCATGGTTGTTACATGTCTATTTCTTGATATCATAAAGAAGGTCTTTGACCGACACCTCCACCCTACAAGTACTGAAAAGGCACAGGTAACCACTTTTTATAATAAATTCAATATCTTTGTGTGTCCATCCCTTTTCTGTCCACTTATAGATGTACTCCAACACAGTTGCTTTAAGTGACGAGTTCATCGCACTGCAGCCATTGTCGAGGGCAAGGAATCAGCTGAGCAAACTTAGGTAGAGTAGGAGGAGTAGAGCCTCATTAACTCACAACTGATGTTTTCTGCTTCACCTCCCGCAGCTTACTGAAACAAATGCAGGTATCAAGTGCTTGGACTCCATGTGCTGTTTCCCGGAAGGAGAAGCAGCGTGTGCATCTGTTGGAAGAATGCTGGAACGAGTTATAGGAAGATGTAGTCCAACCCACATCAGCAGGTGTGAAATCTCTCTAAGTAGCCTTTGCTGCAGATGAGTATCCTATCTGGAACAGGATGAACCTGCCGCTCTAGATACCTAATAAATCAGCAGCTGGTTTTACCAACTGAAGCAGGAAGTCTGCTATTTATTAGCACTCTTTGGTGGTAGATTTCACTTTGTGGCTTTGGGGTAAGGGCTTTTTCACTCACAAAGGAAGAGAAAGCACCTTTGAAGAGACTTCATCTAATGAACAAAAAATTTTGTTTCATAATCTTTCTAAAATGTGCTCAGTAGGAGTGTGTTTATGGTACTCTTTTATGGTTTGTATAACTTTCTTTTTTAAATTATACATATACTATTTCCTTTTTATTTTTTTAAAATTTTTTTGCTTTTTGTCTTTACAAAATAATCTCAACATAACAGTGAAGTCAAAGGCTTTCCTTTTCTTACTCTGTATGTATATTTTCCAGTTGGTTATTTGAGGCTTTGAGGTATTTATAAACACAAAAGGCTGTATTTCTGCTCCCCTACCTCTTCTTATGTCTGTAATGAAGTTTTGAAATGAGTCATGATTTTTAAGTTTCTTTTGCTTGGTATTTATTGCCTAATTAAAAGTGTATGAGTTAGAACAGGCTTTTTAAATTATGGAGTAAAAGAATCTTAGCATTTTTGTCCCCTCCTAAATCTGTTTCTTGAATGAGATTTATCACCATGCCTGCTGTTGTGCACCATAACGAAAAAAAACACCTTTTGGTAAACACCATTTAAAATTCATTTAAACTTGCAATGGATTTATTTATTCATACATTTCCCCAAGAGTTATATCACTATTTAGAGGATGTTAGGGGGTAGAAAGAGCTTTTTCCACACTTGGTGTTCTTTAGGTGAATGATACCATATTCTCAAAATCAGGGCAGCAGTACACGGTATGCATGGAGGTACAAATGGGCAGGGAGAGATGTTGGTTGCCATTGTCCCAAATGTGCTACATGAATATTAGCACTTTCTACATGTGCCAGGGCTTGGAAAAGGTTGGAAATTACCCCAGGAACAGGTTATAAAGAGTGAAGAAGGCACTACTCCTATCTACTGGAAAAAGGATTTTTATTATTTGGTTAGCTTTGTGTTTTAAAAAAATGATGAGTATGATATCATTCATCTGTTATAAAATTCAGGTAACTTTTACTGGTGAACTTGTTAGTTCTCACTTTAGCTTTAGCTTAGCCATGCCTTTATGATACAATTGAATTTATAAATAGCATTCTTATGTTAACATAATGTCTGTGGTTTCAATCCCCGTTTATTCTGACTTGATTATAACGTGATCTGAAATATTTCCATAATGCTGTGATACCATTTTGTAGTAATTTCATTCCACGTAGAAGGATGAGCACTTAAACTCTGGGACTTTGTTATGATTTACATAATTGTATTATAAAATGTGGCTCTGTCATGTACCTAGGCCAGCAAATTTCCCAAAGAGCTTGATTTATAATACTATTTTACCTAATAACATAGCTTCATTGCACAGAATCAAGATAGGAGTTAGACTAAGATACAATAGAACCTCTACAGAATTTTTTCAACTTCTCCTTCAATGGAAATTTCTCTTTAATGACAATATACGTTTTTGTTAATGATTTTTTTAAAACTAGAATTAATTTTAAATGAGCCCCAGATTTTTTCTGCTATATACATATATCCATTTTCTTGATATCGATTATGGTAATATGCCCCCATTATTCTTTACATAGCCATTTTGATGCAGCATTACCTCTTTTGAACCTGCCCCAGGAGTTATTGAATTTACTTTTACATGTTCTCTTGAAGGTAGCTATTATCATCTATACTTCTTTTCACTTAAAATTGCGCCATATTGTTTTTTTCTGAATTTTTTTATTCTCCTAATAAAATGTTTAACTTAGTAATTAATATCATATTAGACTATAAATGCCCTTCCAGGTTTCTCCAACATCACAGGTTATATTATTGGTTACTATTATTTTCTTACCCTTTTTCTCATGTGAATAATCTAGAAGGTCTTTTCAGACCTGTTCATTCTTTTCTAGGGGATAAAGTCATATAATAACACCAAGCTACCTGGTGCTTTTCAAGGGCTATGTGAAAATTGCCATAGATGCATCAATATTGTATTTAAACTTGCAAAGTCATTTTGATACATAGAGTTCTCTTTTTGTTTACATATAATTGTATTTGTGAAATGTGTTGGGCATTTCCATTGTGACTTTAGAGTAGCATCTATTCTATGTTTCTATTTCATGTCTAATTTAAGAGGTGGGGCAAGTCTGAGACTGCCATTCCAAGATGTAGAAGCCCTTAGCTGTGTGTTCCATTGACATAGTAAAGTCAAGAGTAATGGGCATCACTTGAGAAATGCCACCAGTGTTTTTATGTGACAGATTTCTTTGGTGATTACATTTGTACCATCCAGGCACAAAAATTTGACTTACATTTTATTAATTGATGTTGTCAATGAAGTATCCCATATTGCAAGCTCAGTTTCAAAGAGAGCATCATGGTGCTATATAAAGAATATGCCATGTTGCACCCTAAAGAGCTGGATTTTAGCAATAAAAGATTTTCTGTTCGTGTATTACTAACAGTTAAGCTACTGTATCCTCATCAAAACTATCTTCTAAATAGAAAGTAATATGTAGTTCAAGTGTTTAATGTTCTGTCAAAAATTATATTTAACATATGAATGCACATGTGTGCTTTGAAAAAAAATTTAAAATGAAGGAGACTTTACCTAATAAGATTATTCTGTGTAAGCAATGTGGAAAGAAGAAAAACTAATATAAAGTATTGGCAGTTTGGAATTGGACATCTGACTCCGGATAATTGGAGTACTGATAGCTGTTATAGTTAAAAGTTATAGTTAAAAGCATACTTGTCCCCTGTAAATACTTACTCTTTAAGAAATTTTCATCTTCTCATTTTATTCATTTATTCTGCAAATACTGGGTGCCCAATATATGTCAGACACAGTTCTAGATGCTAGGGAGACAGTAGTGAACAAGTCCTTCCCTAACCTAAGGTAGATACTGTTCCAGCTTTTCTAGAAACTAGTCGAATTAAAGTTGAGCTACATACAAACTTAGCATCTCTGGGAAAGAGAAAATATTTGACAAAGGTGAATTGGGGCCTTTTTTAACGCTCATCTCTTCCTGTAACATCTCTGTTTAGGGAAGGTGGGAACCCTGGAAAAAGTTACATAAAATGTATTTATTGTTAAATGTGTTTAGTCTCATAAGAAAAGCAGTCTTTCACTTGGTAATCCTAATACTGTCCTTGAACTAGGTTAGTCTATTTTAAGCATGGCAGGCTACTTTTGGTCTTGAGTTATTTTAGCTTAAATTAACTCAAGCTAATTTAAGTTTACAGCTGCACATAAAGTATTATGTAATGACTTGCTTTAGGGCCTTATCATTCAAACACCAGTTAACTTTTCCAGACCAGTAGAGGATCGTTTGTCCTTATTAAGTGAAAACGCTAGTGACCTACAGGTGTCTTTGATGCCTTTTGAATACATCATTCGCTACATTCAAGCTAATTATGCGGAAGTCTTTAGAATAGGATTTATAGCTGAAATGAAATGATCAATAATAGGAACATACTACTGTTTCATTCCAAAGCCTTTGGTAAGTGGGATTTGGGTTTGTTTTTGTAAACTGAACTTTTCAGTAAAACAATGTGCATAACTCTTAATAACATACTTCTTATTGAATTGTTAACACTTTAAAAGCAGCTCATGCTTTACTACATATAGAAACTGTTTTAATGCTAATGAATGTTTGAATTTTGGCTAATATTTTTATATGATGACTAGAGCATTATTTTTCCCAAGTTTTTATATAATATAAATAGAAAGTTTGGGCATTCGATACTAGTATGAAGAACCTCTCTTTAGTATTTAAATGAATCAATCAGTGATTGCATTTGGGTCCTAAGTTTTAGAGTAAATTTTTTTCTCAATTAAAACATAGGTCCTGGTGAGCCAAACTTTTCTCTTATTGTTACTTTAGATCATGGAGTGCATCGGATCCTTTCTATACCAACGACAGGAGCATCTTGACTCTCTCCACAATGGACTCATCTACTTGTTAAAGGGGCAGTAGTACTTTGTGGGAGCCAGTTCACCTCCTTTCCTAAAATTCAGTGTGATCACCCTGTTAATGGCCACACTAGCTCTGAAATTAATTTCCAAAATCTTTGTAGTAGTTCATACCCACTCAGAGTTATAATGGCAAACAAACAGAAAGCATTAGTACAAGCCCCTCCCAACACCCTTAATTTGAATCTGAACATGTTAAAATTTGAGAATAAAGAGACATTTTTCATCTCTTTGTCTGGTTTGTCCCTTGTGCTTATGGGACTCCTAATGGCATTTCAGTCTGTTGCTGAGGCCATTATATTTTAATATAAATGTAGAAAAAAGAGAGAAATCTTAGTAAAGAGTATTTTTTAGTATTAGCTTGATTATTGACTCTTCTATTTAAATCTGCTTCTGTAAATTATGCTGAAAGTTTGCCTTGAGAACTCTATTTTTTTATTAGAGTTATATTTAAAGCTTTTCATGGGAAAAGTTAATGTGAATACTGAGGAATTTTGGTCCCTCAGTGACCTGTGTTGTTAATTCATTAATGCATTCTGAGTTCACAGAGCAAATTAGGAGAATCATTTCCAACCATTATTTACTGCAGTATGGGGAGTAAATTTATACCAATTCCTCTAACTGTACTGTAACACAGCCTGTAAAGTTAGCCATATAAATGCAAGGGTATATCATATATACAAATCAGGAATCAGGTCCGTTCACCGAACTTCAAATTGATGTTTACTAATATTTTTGTGACAGAGTATAAAGACCCTATAGTGGGTAAATTAGATACTATTAGCATATTATTAATTTAATGTCTTTATCATTGGATCTTTTGCATGCTTTAATCTGGTTAACATATTTAAATTTGCTTTTTTTCTCTTTACCTGAAGGCTCTGTGTATAGTATTTCATGACATCGTTGTACAGTTTAACTATATCAATAAAAAGTTTGGACAGTATTTAAATATTGCAAATATGTTTAATTATACAAATCAGAATAGTATGGGTAATTAAATGAATACAAAAAGAAGAGCCTCTTTCTGCAGCCGACTTAGACATGCTCTTCCCTTTCTATAAGCTAGATTTTAGAATAAAGGGTTTCAGTTAATAATCTTATTTTCAGGTTATGTCATCTAACTTATAGCAAACTACCACAATACAGTGAGTTCTGCCAGTGTCCCAGTACAAGGCATATTTCAGGTGTGGCTGTGGAATGTAAAAATGCTCAACTTGTATCAGGTAATGTTAGCAATAAATTAAATGCTAAGAATGATTAATCGGGTACATGTTACTGTAATTAACTCATTGCACTTCAAAACCTAACTTCCATCCTGAATTTATCAAGTAGTTCAGTATTGTCATTTGTTTTTGTTTTATTGAAAAGTAATGTTGTCTTAAGATTTAGAAGTGATTATTAGCTTGAGAACTATTACCCAGCTCTAAGCAAATAATGATTGTATACATATTAAGATAATGGTTAAATGCGGTTTTACCAAGTTTTCCCTTGAAAATGTAATTCCTTTATGGAGATTTATTGTGCAGCCCTAAGCTTCCTTCCCATTTCATGAATATAAGGCTTCTAGAATTGGACTGGCAGGGGAAAGAATGGTAGAGACAGAAATTAAGACTTTATCCTTGTTTGCTTGTAAACTATTATTTTCTTGCTAATGTAACATTTGTCTGTTCCAGTGATGTAAGGATATTAAGTTATTAAGCTAAATATTAATTTTCAAAAATAGTCCTTCTTTAACTTAGATATTTCATAGCTGGATTTAGGAAGATCTGTTATTCTGGAAGTACTAAAAAGAATAATACAACGTACAATGTCTGCATTCACTAATTCATGTTCCAGAAGAGGAAATAATGAAGATATACTCAGTAGAGTACTAGGTGGGAGGATATGGAAATTTGCTCATAAAATCTCTTATAAAACGTGCATATAACAAAATGACACCCAGTAGGCCTGCATTACATTTACATGACCGTGTTTATTTGCCATCAAATAAACTGAGTACTGACACCAGACAAAGACTCCAAAGTCATAAAATAGCCTATGACCAACTGCAGCAAGACAGGAGGTCAGCTCGCCTATAATGGTGCTTAAAGTGTGATTGATGTAATTTTCTGTACTCACCATTTGAAGTTAGTTAAGGAGAACTTTATTTTTTTAAAAAAAGTAAATGGCAACCACTAGTGTGCTCATCCTGAACTGTTACTCCAAATCCACTCCGTTTTTAAAGCAAAATTATCTTGTGATTTTAAGAAAAGAGTTTTCTATTTATTTAAGAAAGTAACAATGCAGTCTGCAAGCTTTCAGTAGTTTTCTAGTGCTATATTCATCCTGTAAAACTCTTACTACGTAACCAGTAATCACAAGGAAAGTGTCCCCTTTGCATATTTCTTTAAAATTCTTTCTTTGGAAAGTATGATGTTGATAATTAACTTACCCTTATCTGCCAAAACCAGAGCAAAATGCTAAATACGTTATTGCTAATCAGTGGTCTCAAATCGATTTGCCTCCCTTTGCCTCGTCTGAGGGCTGTAAGCCTGAAGATAGTGGCAAGCACCAAGTCAGTTTCCAAAATTGCCCCTCAGCTGCTTTAAGTGACTCAGCACCCTGCCTCAGCTTCAGCAGGCGTAGGCTCACCCTGGGCGGAGCAAAGTATGGGCCAGGGAGAACTACAGCTACGAAGACCTGCTGTCGAGTTGAGAAAAGGGGAGAATTTATGGTCTGAATTTTCTAACTGTCCTCTTTCTTGGGTCTAAAGCTCATAATACACAAAGGCTTCCAGACCTGAGCCACACCCAGGCCCTATCCTGAACAGGAGACTAAACAGAGGCAAATCAACCCTAGGAAATACTTGCATTCTGCCCTACGGTTAGTACCAGGACTGAGGTCATTTCTACTGGAAAAGATTGTGAGATTGAACTTATCTGATCGCTTGAGACTCCTAATAGGCAGGAGTCAAGGCCACTAGAAAATTGACAGTTAAGAGCCAAAAGTTTTTAAAATATGCTACTCTGAAAAATCTCGTGAAGGCTGTAGGAAAAGGGAGAATCTTCCATGTTGGTGTTTTTCCTGTAAAGATCAGTTTGGGGTATGATATAAGCAGGTATTAATAAAAATAACACACCAAAGAGTTACGTAAAACATGTTTTATTAATTTTGGTCCCCACGTACAGACATTTTATTTCTATTTTGAAATGAGTTATCTATTTTCATAAAAGTAAAACACTATTAAAGTGCTGTTTTATGTGAAATAACTTGAATGTTGTTCCTATAAAAAATAGATCATAACTCATGATATGTTTGTAATCATGGTAATTTAGATTTTTATGAGGAATGAGTATCTGGAAATATTGTAGCAATACTTGGTTTAAAATTTTGGACCTGAGACACTGTGGCTGTCTAATGTAATCCTTTAAAAATTCTCTGCATTGTCAGTAAATGTAGTATATTATTGTACAGCTACTCATAATTTTTTAAAGTTTATGAAGTTATATTTATCAAATAAAAACTTTCCTATATAATTAAAAGTGTTCCTTTATTTAAGCATTTTAAG